TGGTTCTGGCTCTCTGTCCTCTCCATGTTGCATCCGCTGGAGCAGGAATGTCCAAAGTAGCTTCATGCCTCGTTTTCTTCGCACGGTGGCCCCCGGCTGAGGGAACTGTGGCACCGGGGCTGGTGGGAGCCTCCCCCTGCACAGCTTTTGCACAGGCTCCTGGGCTTAATCGTCCTGGACCTCTGTTGTTGCTAGTGTCCTCAGAGCAAGCACTCCAAGAAATCTGGCAGAAGCTGCCCCAGAACGTCACCGGGTCACATGATGTTTTTCAAGAAAGTCACTAAGGCAGCTTGGATTCCAGGGGAGGGGGATCAGACCAGAAGGTCATGTCGTAGCTCAAATCATGGAGGATTCTCTCTGGTACTTCAAGTGGAAGAACTTCCCTAGGCAGGAGAAGGATGGTTCCATGTTACATAGAATTTCTTCCCATGATTTTTTATTTTCCCCTGTCCGTGAGTCCTGTGAAATGATTCACAGAAAACTGAAAAGATTGAGAACTGTGGCGTCTGTTGGCTTTGCTCCCATGGTTTTGCACTTTCTACATTACACAAATCTGGGACACTGTTGTCGACCATAAGGCAAAATAACACAGGCTTTGTTTTCCAGGTTTGTCTAAAGTACTACGAGCATGAATTTGTGGAGCTGGCCTGCCAGTGCCCTGCCGTGGTTTGCTGCCGCTGCTCACCCACCCAGAAGGCCCGCATTGTGACACTGCTGCAGCAGCACACAGGGAGACGCACCTGCGCCATCGGTGAGAGCCGCCCACCCTGCTCACAGGGAGGTCTCCAGAGAAACCCGTAGGCTGACATTGATGGGCAAAGTTTGTTCCATCTCTAAAACTAGATTGATTTCATCTCCATTCATGGAAGTTTCTGAAATAGCTTCTGATGGTAAAAATGAAAAACGTGATGATGGATAAGGTTTTATTTCATCTCACTTTTCTTGCTTCGCAGGTGATGGAGGAAATGATGTCAGCATGATTCAGGCAGCAGACTGTGGGATTGGGATTGAGGGAAAGGTAGGTTCGCCCTTTTATCAACACATTAGCACACAGTCAGCACACATCAACACGACTCAGCACATGCTGGGCCACTGTACACTCAGCACCTACTTGGTCAGTGCACGTCAGCATGTGCTTAGCGTACGCTCGGTCAGCAAACACTCAGCACATGCTTGGTCAACACACATCAGCACGTGCTCAGCGCACAGTCAGCACACACTCGGTACACGCTCGGTCGGCGCACGTCAGCACATGCTCAGCGCACAGCACACACTCGGCACACGGTCATCACACGTCAGCTTGTGCCCAGCGCACAGTCAGCACACACTCAGCACACGGTCAGCGCACATCAGCACGTGCTCAGCGCACAGTCAGCACACAGCACACACTCGGTCAGCGCACGTCAGCATGTGCTCAGCGCACAGTCAGCACACACGGCACATACGTGCTTAGTGCACATCAGCACATGCTCAGCACACACTTGGCACACTCGTTTAGCACACTACACATGCTCAGCACACGGTCAGTGCACGTCAGCACATGCTCAGCACACTTGGTACACTTGTTTAGCACTACTATGCTTGGCACACACTTGGTCAGCGCACGTCAGCACGTGCTCAGCGCACAGTCAGCACACATTCGGCACACATTTAGCACACTACATGCTTGGCACACACTCAGCGCACCTCAGCATGTGTTCAGTGCACAGTCAGCACACACTCGGCACACACTCGGTCAGCGCACGTCAGCACGTGCTCAGCGCACAGTCAGCACACATTCGGCACACATTTAGCACACTACATGCTTGGCACACACTCAGCGCACCTCAGCATGTGTTCAGTGCACAGTCAGCACACACTCGGCACACACTCGGTCAGCGCACGTCAGCACGTGCTCAGTGCATGCCTGGTCATTTTACACTCAGCACATACTCACCGCATGCTTGGTCGGCACAGTCAGCACATGCTCGGTGAATGCGCACTTGGTCAACACGTGTGGTCAGCACACAGTCAGCACAGCCTGAAGAGCCTGGTGTGTCCCGGGCACTGAACTGTACATTTGAATAAAGGAGGAATTGGTCGGAGTCCCCCGCTTTGACCTCACATTTCATAATGTCAATCCTGCCACGTGCATTACAGCCTAGCCCTCGGCGACTTGCTGTTGGCGGACTGGCGTACAGGGAGGTGTCACTCTTAGTCACCTGCCCTAGGGCTCAGCTCAGATGTTAGCAGATCCCTCGGCGAGCCTTTCCATGGCCTCCCTCCTGTTTTCCACGCACCATTCTCTGTGTGGTTGCCTGTGTCTCCTGGCCAACTGAGCTGTGGTTTGAGGTTCATCTTCCGTGCCAGCTTTATCTGTGTTACTCTCTCCTTCTCCACAGTCACTTAAATATTAATACAGACACACCCAGAAAGACCTGGAAAATTCACCTAGCTCAAGCAAGCGTGGCTTTTTCCTTGGCTACTTCATTTTGTAATGCCTTACAACAGCGTTGTGAAAGAGGGGATAGATTGTTTCTTCAAATATGAAAAAACAGAATTGTCTTGAAGCAGCCCAAGATTATAGGGGTGTCCTCCCACAGGGCTGGCCCATGTCAGATCATAGGGGTGTCTTCCGACAGGGCGGGCCCACACTCAGATCACAAGGGAGTCCTTCAACAGGGCTGGCCCGGACTCTGCAGCTCTGCTGACTCCTGTGACACCTATGGTCTGTCAGAGCCGAGCTCTCCTGAAGCACTTGTGAGAGCCTGGGCTGGTGCTGGGGGCTCTTCCTGCCCCTGTGTCTGAGACCATAGGACCTGTCCCCATCGACGGAGCTGAAGCTTTACAAGTTCTGCAGAGAGAATTTCGGTCTTTGTAACATTTAGGCTGAGTTCTAAAACTCACTTTTGGAGTCTGATTTCCAGCGTCCGCCATGTTTGAAAAGGCCCCGTGTGCTTTTCTCTCAGGAGGGTAAACAGGCCTCGCTGGCGGC